ACCAAAGGTTAAAAGAAATTAGCCTAGAAGACGTAATATCACAGTTTGGCAAACTTTTCTGTAAAGGACCAGACACTACTGTAAATATTTTAGGCTTTACAAGACAAGCCGCAATACCCTCAACCCTTGGAGCAACTATTCCCCCTGAAAAATTAGTAGATTTTTTGTTTACATTTTACATTTCAGAATTTAAGAATCATTCTTAGTTCATGGGGCCATACAAACATAGGCTGGATTTGGCCCCCAGGCACTAGTTTGCCAATCCCTGGATAAGATAATAATGGTAATACAGTCAGTGTTTTAAAAGCAACATAAAGAAATGTTTGTGAATTGGCTTAAAGGTAACTGAAAAACGTGCGGCCCCAAACTTCTAAAATCCGGACCGGCGGACCAGTGCGGTGGGGAAACCGGCCAGGACTAGGGCCGGTCTTCAGGAGCCGGCGCGGAACTCCACGGCTCTCGGGGTCCGCTAAGCCCCCGCCCACACTTACTCCCAGCAGCGGCCCGCGGCCGATCACCGTCTCCCCGGGCGCCAGGGCCACCCGGGGACCGCCGTCCCGCGGCTGCAGCTCGAAGCCCCCGGACATGGCGGGCAAGGATTAGGCCCCTTCGCCAGGAGACTGGCCCCTCCGCTGTTTCCGCCCTCCACAGACACGCGCGGGGCAAGCCCACGCCCTGGGAAAAAACACCGAGGGAGGGCCTCAAAGGCTCCCCGCGGCTGCGCCGGTCCTCTCAGAGCCCGGCCCCAGCGCAGCTTCACGAGTCCCGCCCCTCCACGCCTACTAATGACGCAACCGGGGATTCCCCAGTCTCGCCGCCTCAAAACTACTGTTTAAAAACCCCGGCTTATTCCCCAACACCCTTTTCACCTCCCTCCCATCTTGGAGGACGCCGGGCCTTGTAGTCCTGGTGGCTTTCTTCACTTCCTTTCCCGAGCGGAGACGCCCTGGAAAAAACTACCAATCCCCAAAGGCACTGCGCGCCCCTCTCGGCGCCTGCGCGAGTTCTGAGCAGGGCGGGACTCAGGTGGGCGGGATGCGAAGAGCTATGGGGAAGGATTCGAATTCCGGTGGATTTAAATCGCGGGAGGAGAAGCTACCGCGGCCTAGTAGGTAGAAGGGTCTTCCGTTCCCGTTGGCTTAGGCGTTTGCTTTCTTACTTCTCCTAACCCTCAAGAAGAAGACCTCTGTTGAACACAGACTGCAGTTCCAGCCACCACAGCTAATCTGGATCATGAATGGGAGCCACCGTGGTCTTGGCAAGTCCGAAAACATAGCTGAGTAGCTCGTCTAGAAAAGAGATTTGTGTTCAGCTGAGTTAAAAGAAGTATTTACCTCAAACCTCTCCTCTTGCACAACCAACCCCCGTTATAAAAGGAAGTGCAAAATGGAATAAACTGATTTTAAGTGAATACAAGCTGTCTTTATATACAAAAGTAACTCAAGGATGGTGATGTACCCAGTCATGCTTTCAACTGATTTGGGAAGCCTACACCATTCACCTTAGGTAAATTAGCTGAAACTGAGCTTTAAATCTGGGAGACTGAGCATGTTTAAATTTTGCCTTTTAGGTTACATATGAGGATAACTTAAAACATTAAGCTATGCATAAAAACTCCAAGAGAAACAATAATTTAAGAGTTTCTCACACAGAAGCGAACTCTGTGGATGCTGAGAAGGAAAAAAATGAGAGTCAAAACAACTTTTTTGAACTGCTGCCTGCAGAAATCACTTTTAAAATTTTCAGTCAGCTGGACATTCGGAGTCTGTGCAGGGCTTCATTGACATGCAGGAGCTGGAATGACACAATAAGAAACAGTGACTCTTTATGGAAACCTCACTGCATGACTGTAAGAGCTGTGTGCCGAAGAGAAATAGATGATGATCTAGAAAGTGGTTATTCCTGGAGGGTAAGTTTAATCTTTGCGATCTGCAGTGTTGTAGTCTTTTTTAACGGTGATTTACCTCTTTCAGGTGATACTGCTGAGGAATTACCAGAAGAGTAAAGTGAAACACGAATGGCTAAGTGGCAGATACAGCAACATTTGTTCTCCCATTAGCCTACCAGAAAAAATCATGTACCCAATGGATGCAGATACATGGGGGGAAATTCTAGAAGCAGAACTGGAAAGATAAGGGGAAAAAAAATCACAAATCTCAGGTCTTTGAAAGTTTAAAACTTAAATGACTCTTAGGTTGCAAAAGCGATATCTTTATTCGTTCATTTTGTTGTTCACCTTTTTAAAAGAAAATGAAATGGAACTATTATAAAAGTAAAGCTTTATTTTTGTTTTGCACTTTAGTAAAATTTTTCTGGTTTTATTGTAATGTGGAAAAATCATGAAATGTTATTTTTATAAGAAATAATATACTGATAGAGTGATTTCCAAATACAATGTTTCATGTATTTGTGTTAATATATTTGCAATACTAAATGTAAGAGTGATTTGTATGTTCAGCTTAATGATAATTCAAAATTTCAGGAAGCCACTTTAAACTGACTTAAAGATTCATTAAGTGGTGGTTATAACTAGGCTCATGGGAAGACTAGCTAAGTGAAATTAATAGCAATACATTTAAATTAATACATTGACATTTTAATGACTTTAACATTTCTATTTCAGTGGAATCAGATTGAAATGTCAAATAGTGAAACTATTTTTAATGTGTTAAGCCTGTGGTTTAGTTTTAAGTTAATGTCATCTCAGGGCTAAAGTTTGTCCAATTGAGATTCCCATTAATTTTATATAAACCTGGAACGGCTCTCAGGAGCTGAAAGTAAGTGGAAAGTTTCCAGAACACTTTACCATCAGAATGCCACACTAGCCTGGTAAAACTCTCTTTCTGACAGCCTTATAGCACCATCTAGTGTGCTATTCTTAGATAGCAAGACAAAGGACTTTCAGCTCCTTTTTGTTTTCTCCATATTAAAAAGAAAACTGTTATTCTAAAGAATCCTTAACACTTGTCTTTGTTAAAGTTTATAACTTTTTAGGAACCTTTATTTTAACTTTTAAAAACTTTTGTTTCTCTTTTTTCATAAAAACAGATTATATGCTACTCACTATAACAAATTGTTTATTCTGAATCTGTGGTTACCACCATAGTAAAAAAGTGTCTACAAACTGCTTTAGTTAGTGTGGGGTTTTCTTCTTAAAAACTGTTCTCTATAGCATTAAATATAAGAATCCAGGAAACCAATATTTAACAAATAGGCAAATATTAGAAAGATGCCCCACTATATGCAAATTCTGTATGTTGAATCAAGCAGTAGATAATTAATTGTCTCCTACTATCTTCTTAGAGTTGGAAGAGTCCTTGAAAATCAGGCAGTCAAGTGTCCAGGACTATTCAGTAATTTTCTCAATAGGAACACTGTCAGTCAGCCAGCCCAAGCTGAAATCCTGTACTTCTACTAATAGCATCTCTGTTATGTCACAGAACAGTCCAGTTGTAGTCTAGGCTTGCACTGAAGACCACCTCTCTGTAACGTTTGCCTTCTAGCCCCACTTCCACCCTCTAGAACCAGGCTGATTCAGTCCTTCCTGTCTATGATTGCCAGATATTTGAAGACTGATAGCCTGTCTCTTCCTATGTCTTCTCTCCAATTCCACTGATGATCATAGAGTATAATTTCTAGACCCAACAACATTCTCTTCTGCCCATTTACTCTTAACAAAAGAAAGGGGCTGTGCGCCATGGCTCACGCCTGTAATCCCAGCACTTTGGGAGACCAAGGTGGGTGGATCACCTCAGGTCAGAAGTTCAAGACCAGCCTGGTCAACATGGTGAAACCCTGTCTCTACTAAATATACAAAAATTAGCCGGGCGTGGTGGCAGGTGCCTGTAATCCCAGCTACTTGGGAGGCTGAGGCAGGAGAATCGCTTAAACCTGGCAGGCAGAGGTTGCAGTGAGCAGAGATCACGCCACTGCGCTCCAGCCTGGGCAACAAGAGTGAAACTTCGTCTCAAAAAAAAAGGAAGAAAGAAAGGTATCCTACTAATTTTATTTCATAAAAGATAAGAAAGCACTTGGAAATTTTCAAAGTATGGGAAAAATTAAAGCTATAAGCATTTTGCTGAATAGCATCTGTGTACAATAGTAAATGTACACATATATTTTTAGCTGTTTTTTTGTAATGGATGTTTATTATTTTTGTCCAGCCCCCTTACAATCTATCATCATCATCTGTTAATAGAAGTTATCCTAATTAGGGAGACTCACCCTTCTCACTTCCAACCAAGTGTGTGGTTTTTTTTGGCCGGGGTGGGGGGCAGTTTTTTGTTTTTGTTTTTTTGTTTTGTTTTTTGAGATGAAGTCTCACTCTGTCACCCAGGCTGGAGTGCAGTGGCATGATCTTGGCCCACTGCAACCTCCACCTCCCAGGTTCAAGCAACTCTCTGTGTCAGCCTCCCGAGCAGCCAGGATTATAGGCGCCCGCCACCATGCCCAGCTAATTTTTGTATTTTTAGTAGAAACGGGGTTTCACCATCTTGGCCTCCTGACCTTGTGATCTACCTGCCTCAGCCTCCTAAAGTGCTGGGATTATAGGCATGAGCCACCGCACCCAGCTGGGTTTTTTGTTTTCTTGTTTTTTTTTTTTTACATTATCCTGTTTTTCCCAGCCTCCGTGTTTAGTCCAAGGATGGAAACATGACCCAATCCCCCCTTTTCATAAGTTGGAAGAAAGAAGCCCTTTCCTCTTTGCTGATGAAACTGTTCCCTGCCACACAAAGAAAACGGATCTTGGCCGGGCGCGGTGGCTCACGCCTGTAATCCCAGCACTTTGGGAGGCCGAGGCGGGTGGATCATGAGGTCAGGAGATCGAGACCATCCTGGCTAACAAGGTGAAACCCCGTCTCTACTAAAAATACAAAAAATTAGCCGGGCGCGGTGGCGGGCGCCTGTAGTCCCAGCTACTCGGGAGGCTGAGGCAGGAGAATGGCGTGAACCCGGGAGGCGGAGCTTGCAGTGAGCCGAGATTGCGCCACTGCAGTCCGCAGTCCGGCCTGGGCGACAGAGCGAGACTCCGTCTCAAAAAAAAAAAAAAAAAAAAGAAAACGAAAACGGATCTTAAGTAAGAGAATGTGGAGCCACCAGGGGAAAGAACAATTGCAGGGAAAGAGGCCTGATTATATTCCAGACCCTGGTCCCAGCCATTCCTTATCTGCTTACCTAAATTAATTCAAATTGAGTTTCACCATCATACTGGGACCCCCACCTGATGTGGTTTCGTTGCCCATTTTTCAAATATGTATTATTTGTGGCTTACATTAACATCTTAGATTTCACTCTGACTTCCTCACCAGTCAGTCTTAATCTGCTATAATATGGCCATCACTCCATATGGTTGAAACTGTTGGTATCCAAATTACAAGTGACTTAATGTCTAAATCCACTGGATGCATTCTACTTGTTAATATATTTGACACACATAAACACTCACACTGACACACATAAGTACTTCTTAAAACTCTCTCCTCCATGGGTTGGAACTATAGTCTCTTGGACTTTTCTTTCCCTACTCTAACCCGTCTTCTCAGTTTCCTCCAAAGACTCGCTTTCCTTCACCTACTCATTACATGTTAGTGTTCCCCCAAAGTTCCACCTGTTGTCATCTCGTCTCTATACTCTAACATCCTTGGTGATCCCATCTACAACTCCTATGTCAGCTACCATTGTTGGTGCTAATGCCGTCTATGTCCGTGTCCCAACATCAGATCTCCATGAGATGTTCCAGAAATACATATGCTATTATCTTTTGGATTTTTATCCAAAGATAGTATAAGTATATATATATATATATAAAATATTTGATATATCCAAAGATAGTTTATATATAAGCACCTGAATCAAAACTTACCATCTCATAAAAGTAGTTCTTCCTCCAGTTCCTATCTCAGTGAATGGCATGTCCTGTTAGAAAATCACCATATTTTACTTTTCTCCATCATTCTCCAAGTCCAGCCGAGTCAATTCTTACTTGATTTTATCATCCAAATATCTAAGTAATTCACCTCTTCCCCATCTTTATCTCTGCCTCATTACTTAATTCTTGTCCTTATTTGACATTGGGATTTCTAAAATAACCTCTTACTGGTGTTCCTGCCTCCAGTTCCTTCCTTTTACTGTTAGCAGTGTAGTCTTTGTTAAACCCCAAATTTAGCACGTCACCCTAACTTAAACTCCTGACTGCATACAGGTAGAAATCAAAATTCCCCACTAAAGCCCATAGGGCCTTTAATGATGTGGTCTGGCCTACCTCTCCAGCCTGTTCTCTAACCACTGTCCCACCCTATATCTTTCTGTTCAGTCTTACAAAACTATTTCATAAAAATTTTCTCACTTCTCTGCCTTTGCACAGGCTGTTTGATATACCTGGAGTAATCCCCACCATTGATTCTTTTCTTGGCAAAAATCTATTGTAAAACTTATCATCTTGGCCTGGAAACAATCCATAACTTCTACTGTTCTGGATTAAGTGACTTTTTAGATGTTCTTGTAGTTCTTTGTATAGACCTCTCTCAAAACTGTCATATGACATTAAATTGTCTATTTTATTTGTGTGTTTGCCCCTTTACACTGTGAACTTCTTAATGGCAGGGACCATTTTTTATTTATTTTTGTGTCTTCAAAACCTGGCACACACTAGATGCTCTATAAAGATTTGTTAAATTATTTCTATAGTTATTTATTTTAATCCTACACAGAATGTATAAAAATAATTTACTATATTGTTAGTGAAGAAGATTGTATCAAAATGCAGTATACAATCCTTAAGGTATGTGGGATGCTTGATAGTAATACAAATGTATGAATAATTGTTCCAGTCTTCTCCAAACCTGTAAGAGGGAAATAGGAAAATAAAAATGTTTTGTTTTATTGTTTTGAACTCTTGAAAATAAACTTAACCTCAAAAATATCACTTATTATTTTGAATTATTGAATTACTTC